CCAGAGTCGTTCCAAACCCTAGTATCTGTCACTGTTTCCCTTCCTTCTTCCTGTTCTTTGCCTTTTCCAGAAGGAATATAGGTATCTGAGAAAGGTTCCATACTATTGTACATTGCTCCAGATGGGGACTTGGGCTCTTGCATGTCAGTTCATAAGCTCAGAATAGTTGGGACACAGCATTATTAGAGAGAGGCTGATAGGCCCTCTCTTATTGCTACAGACAGGGAGAGGACTTGGACAAAATTGCCTGGAATGGAGCTGGGACCAATCTTCATCTTACCCAGCCATGTCAATGCTTGCTGTTTCCCTACTTGGATGAACTGAGAGATGACAGCATATTTGTGATATCCTGTAGGCCTCTCACTCAAGAAGAAATTGCTCAGAGACGTGAGCGTGCAAGACAAAGGCATGCAGAGAAGCTTGCAGCAGCACAGGGACAGGCACCCTTGGAGCCCACCCAAGATGGGAGTGCCATTGAAACATGTCCAAAAGGAGAGGAGCCAAGAGGTATAGCTTTCCTAAGTAGGCTCTGTTGCAAAGTATTTGCCTTTTTGCTTAACTTGGGACACTCATCCTTTAGTTCTTGAGATTTTTAAGCTTTAATCGTAGTTTTTATCAATATTCTTTCCATTCTTGTTTTGTTTTGTTTTCTTTTTTTTCCTGAAACTTGACGAAAGATATCATATTCACTCCTCCTTCTATATTTCAGACAGTTCTTGAATTAAGAGGGCATTCTTGGCACTAATTATCTTTTTGTTTCTGTCAGGTGACGAGCAACAGGTGGAAAGTATGACCCCTAAACCTGTGCTCCAGGAAGAAAACAACCAAGAGTCTTTTATTGCATTTGCTCGGGTGTTCAGTGGTGTGGCTCGAAGAGGAAAGAAAATTTTTGTCTTGGGGCCCAAATACAGTCCTCTTGAGTTTTTACGAAGGGTAAGAATTGAAAGTAAAATATTTATATATTGTTTCTCGAGGGTCTGATATCTTTTCACATTTTGTTGGGACTGGTGATTATCTTGTTGGTAGATTTAGTTTGTCTCTGGAAAGGCACACTTGAGTGACTGTGTATCCTTTTGTGTTGCTTTGATAACATTTGTCATATATGTCTCAATTAGTAGCATTTAGGAAACCAATATGTGGACCAAATTTTCAGGCCTTGTTTAATTATAAGGCTTTTCTCTTCTAGGCAAGAGTCACCTTGTGGTTAGAGAAAAGAACTGATAAGAGCAGATGTCATGCTGGAGCCAGGGCAATGGCCGGTCTTTGAGAAATAGGAAGATCCAAAAACTAGCTGGCTTAGGCCAAAGGTGTGGGCAGTGAGCAGGGGATAGGCAGGAGTTGCATGGCACACAGACCCTGAGTCTGGACAGGAGGGTCTGTAAGTAGGTGAACAGGCAGCATCTAAAAATGCCTGAGCCAAGGGGCGAAACAGGGATCACAGGCTAGAGATGTCTCAGAACATTTTTGGAAGTAAGCAAGATATATACATTATAATTATATCATAATTAAATAATAGAGGTCATAGGATGAAGACAGTGCCAGAGGTCCAAGCAGCCAGTCTGGATCAGCACAAAGCAGTAAGCTAGGAAATTGTCAGCTGGCACCGTGGAGCATCATGAGCACAAAAACCCATGCTCCTCTCTGTGCAGGAAGCAGCCTGTCTGTAGATAAACCAGGGAAGCTGTGGTACTTGGCTACAAGTGAGAGAGAAGGAGGTAGCAGTTGAAGTAAGTCTCTGCCATCAGTTTTTCTTTGCCTTGAATGCTTATTCCATGAGTTTTAGCAGTTTAATCCTTGGAGAGTGCAGAGCTGCGTGGCAGTGAAGCAGTCCTTGTTGAGCTATGGCATGTTCTAATTTAGCAAGAAAGATTGCAGCACTTGGTGTGTATAGGGTTATGTTTTATGGGAGTCTGAAAGTGATATGTATAAAAACTCATCTATGATTTTTTATACATCTACGTAATCTGTGATTATCTTGGCTTGATAGTTTGCTATTTATCAGTAAGGGTCAAGTATCAGTTAATTTTTTCCTTTTTTGTGAAGGTAAGTGAGCAAGAAATTGTTATTTAGTGAAACATTGATTTATTTGGCATTACAAATTCCATGAACAATCCACTTTATCTCTGCATAATGTGTCTTTGCTACAGGTTGAAATCAGTTGCTTATGTGTCTCATGTCTTAAGCAGGAATGATACAATACATTGACAGCTCAAATGGCCTCTTATTTCAGTAACCAGAGCACCATAAAACCTAATTCCAACTGCTTAAAAAAAAACCTGAAATATTTCAGACCTACCTTCAAAGTAACCCCTACCCAGAATTTGTGTTCATCCTTTGTGTTAGTTTTCTGCTACTGCATATTACAGATTACAACAAATGTAGCAGCTTGAAACATTACACATTTTGTCATCCACAGTTTCTGTGGGTTGGAAAACCAGACATGGCTTAGCCACATCTTCTCCTTAGGGTCTCACAAAGCCACAATCAGAATGTTGGCCAGGGTGCATTCTCATCTGGAGGACTGACTGATGAAGAACCTGCTTCCAAGCTCACTAAAGGTTGTTGATAGAATTCATATATTTGCACCTGCAGTACTAAGAGTCCCAGATTTTTTCTGGCCTTTGGCTGCCCTCAGCTCCTAGAGGCCACCTACAGTTTCTTGTCATATGGACCTTCCCAACTTGGAGGCCCTCTTCATCAAGCCATATAAGAGAGTAGAAGGAATCTCCTAGCAAGACAGAGTCCTGTATGATGGTATAGAATCACAGTGTGACATCTCATCACTTTTGCCATATTCCGTTTGTTAGAAGAAGCAAGTCACAGGTCCCACTCACACTCGAGAAGGAGATTTCTAAACAAAGGTGTGAACACTGGGAAGCAGGCATCATGGGAGGGGCACTTTTAGTCTGTCTGCCACATCCTTCTCTTGCTTTTCTTTATAGTTTTACAACCTGTGTACGTATTTCTAAAGAATATTGTCACATTTGCATGCTTTTGAAACTTTGTATAAATGGAATTTCATTGTAGTTATTCTACAACCTGCCTTTTTTTTTTTAACTTTGTGAGATTAATCTATGTTAATGCCTATTCCCGTAGCTCGTTTATTGTTCAGTGTGGCATAGGATTCCTTTACTTAAATGTACATTTTATTTATACAGTGTTTTGGTCACTATATATTTGCTGTTTTCGTTTTTTTTTTTTTTTTTTTTTTCAAATCTAATCAATGCTACCTTGATTATTTTTGTATATATCTCCTTATGCACTTTTACAAGAAATTCTAGGGAATATACCTATAGTGGAGTTGCCTTGGTAATCTCTTGCTTAACAAGATAATTCCAATTTATTGTCCAAAGTAGTTCTGATTTACACTCCCAATAGGAGTGTTTAACAGTTACAGTTGTTCCACATGCTCACCAAAATTTGGTTTTGTTAGGCTTTTGATTTGTGCCAGTCTGATGGGTATATTACGGTATTTTGCAGTTTTAGTTTACATTTTCTTTATAACTCTTTTAATGTGTTTATTGGTCAATCTTGTGTTCTCGTGTGAAGATATTAATAGTTCTTGGAGTCATTTCCCTGTTTTTCTATTATGGTACTTTATTGTTTTAAATACTGCTTTTCAGATGTCCTTTGTATATTCTGGATACTAATTCCTTGTCAGTTTTGAATTTTGCAAATTTCTTCTCCAGTGTAGAACTTGTTTTTACTTTCCATTTGGTACCTTTTAATAGGCAGAAGTTATTAATGTAAATGTACTCGAATTATCATTATTTTATGGGTTTTGCTTTTTGTATCCTAAGAAAATTGAAATTAAGTCTATGTTGAAGTCACAAAACTCTCTTATGTTTTCTTCTAAATTTTAATATTTTACTTTTCATGTTTAAATATTTAATTCATTGTTTGCAAAGAAGGCATCCAGGTTCATTTTTTCCTCATTTAAATGTCCAGCTGTTCCAACATTATTGAATAGTCCATCTTTATCCACTGATTAGCTTTGTCCACTCTGTCAGAAATCAGATTATTACCTATGTACATAGGTCTGTTTCTGGACTAATTTTATTTTTTTCTGGTTGTCTCTAACTATCTCTATTCAGTGCTGTCTTCATTTTTAAATGTTTTGACATCAAAAAGACCAAATCCCTTTACCGTGTTTTTCTTTGTTAGTGTCTTGTTTGTTCCTATTTGCTCCTATATATCAAGTTTATGGTCAGCTTGTCAGCTTCTATGAAAAGCCCTGTTGAGGCTTCGATTGGAATTACTTTATGTCCATACACCTATTTGGCATGAATCAGCATTTTATAATACAGCATCTTTCCATCCATGAATGTATTAGGTTTATTTATCTATTTATTTAGGTCATTTTAAATGTTTTTCATGAAGTTTTATAGTTTTATTTATAAAGAGTTTTGATCACTTGTTAGATTTTGTTGCTATTCTAAAAATCATTTTAAATACACATATTTTCTATTTATTGCTATTCTATTTATGCATTTTCTATTCCTAATTATAGAAGTATAATTAACTTTTGTATATTGATCTTGCATTTTTGCCACCTTGCTAAGCTGTCTCACTAATTATAATTTATCCGTAGCTTGTTTTAAGTGGACAGTCATATTGTGTAGATAATTCCATTTCTTTCTATTCAGTTCTTATAATTTTTCTATCTCTCCAGCCCATCTTTAGAGCTACTTTGAGAGTTGTCATTTTAGCAGAACACATACATTTAGATGTAACATGTGCCTGAAAGGTCATCATTTTCATGAAATTTCTAGAGTCTACCCTAGCACAGGGGCCTCTCCTTCCTCTGAACCTTTATGAATTTACTTGCCTATACTACCTTTTTGTTGGTCACCCTATGCTTGTGATGTTAATCTCTTTGTTTATGTTGTATCTCAGCCATTTTTTTCCCTTCATAGCATTAGGGCAGCACCCCAGGCCTATGAGCACCAAAGATTGGTTGGTTGGTTAATTGAAATGCCTTCTGGATACTTGCATTTATATGGTGGGTATATTTCTGAAGACTTCACACAATGCTAACTTGTCTTCCATCATTTTTCTTTGCCCAGGTACCATTAGGCTTCTCAGCTCCACCAGATGGCCTCCCCCAAGTCCCCCACATGGCATACTGTGCTCTGGAAAACCTGTATCTTCTGATGGGAAGGGAACTGGAATATCTAGAGGAGGTACCTCCAGGAAATGTGCTAGGTAGGGTGATGCTGTTTATTTTATCCTTACTCTTATTGACCGTATGGATCTTTTCTTCCTACAGGAATAGGAGGCCTTCAAGATTTTGTGCTGAAATCTGCAACACTGTGTAGCCTGCCATCCTGCCCACCATTTATACCACTCAACTTCGAAGCCACTCCTATTGTGAGAGTTGCTGTTGAACCAAAACATCCAAGTAAGATGACCTTATTTTTAAAAGCATATGTTCATATTTAATCTATTTCGTTTTGTTAACCTAGGTGAAATGCCTCAGCTCGTAAAAGGAATGAAACTGTTAAACCAGGCTGATCCCTGTGTCCAGATTTTAATTCAGGAAACGGGAGAGCACGTTTTAGTCACAGCAGGAGAAGTCCACCTTCAGCGATGCCTGGATGACTTAAAAGAAAGGTTAGGTGAAAATGATAGCGATGGAGAAATGACCTTCTGTTATTTCTCTTGAATTTGTCTGTAGGTTTGCAAAGATTCATATCAGTGTATCTGAACCTATTATTCCATTCAGAGAAACAATCACAAAACCCCCAAAAGTTGACATGGTCAATGAAGAAATAGGCAAACAGCAAAAAGTTGCAGTCATACACCAAATGAAAGAAGATCAAAGCAAAATCCCTGAAGGAATCCAAGTTGACTCTGACGGGCTAATCACCATAACAACTCCCAATAAACTTGCCACGCTCAGTGTTCGAGCCATGCCCCTTCCAGAAGAAGTCACCCAGATTCTGGAAGAAAATAGTGATTTGATTCGTTCTATGGAGCAGTTGACATCCTCTTTGAATGAGGGTGAAAATACTCACATGATTCATCAGAAGACCCAAGAGAAAATTTGGGAATTCAAAGGAAAACTGGAGCAACACCTAACAGGGAGAAGATGGAGGAACATTGTTGACCAAATCTGGTCATTTGGCCCAAGAAAATGTGGGCCCAACATACTAGTCAATAAAAGTGAAGATTTTCAGAACTCAGTATGGACAGGTCCAGCTGACAAAGCTTCAAAAGAAGCCAGTAGATACCGAGATTTGGGCAATAGCATTGTGAGTGGCTTCCAACTAGCAACCCTCTCTGGCCCCATGTGTGAGGAGCCTCTCATGGGTGTCTGTTTTGTTCTGGAAAAATGGGACCTAAGTAAATTTGAGGAACAAGGAGCAAGTGATCTGGCAAAAGAGGGACAGGAGGAAAATGAAACCTGTTCTGGTGGAAATGAAAACCAAGAGCTACAAGATGGCTGCTCTGAGGCCTTTGAGAAGAGGACATCACAGAAAGGAGAATCTCCACTCACTGACTGCTATGGACCTTTCTCAGGACAGCTAATTGCCACCATGAAAGAAGCATGTCGCTATGCACTGCAAGTGAAACCTCAGCGCCTGATGGCAGCTATGTACACATGTGACATCATGGCCACTGGTGATGTTCTCGGTAAGGAAGAAAAGGTAAAGATAGTGAGAAATTCCATGATTTTAAAAGATTTATGGTTTTACAGGTCGAGTCTATGCTGTCTTGTCAAAGAGAGAAGGTCGGGTACTTCAAGAAGAAATGAAAGAAGGGACAGACATGTTCATCATCAAGGCTGTGCTGCCTGTTGCTGAAAGCTTTGGTTTTGCTGATGAAATCAGGAAGAGGACAAGTGGCCTGGCCAGCCCACAACTAGTATTCAGCCATTGGGAGGTAAAAATCCAAGTTCCCATTCATTCCTTCCTACCTTGCACATTCTGTCATCTTCTTTTACAAGATCATTCCCAGTGACCCCTTCTGGGTGCCAACTACTGAGGAGGAATACTTGCACTTTGGGGAGAAGGCTGACTCTGAGAACCAAGCCCGGAAGTACATGAACGCAGTACGAAAGCGGAAGGGGCTTTATGTGGAAGAAAAGATTGTGGAGCATGCAGAAAAGCAGAGGACACTCAGCAAAAATAAGTAGCTACCTACTACTGGTGGATTCTTTTCCTTATAGTGAATTTAAAAGTATCATCAAGGGTTTAATATTGGGAAAATTTCTTTTTGCCACATTATCTCTGTTTATTCACTTTCAATAAAGTTGATCCATATAAATATTTTAAAGAGGATGTTAGAGAACATGTTTTCCAAGTGTG